TAACAGAGTTTCATTTTCGTAAATGGTCTACACATTAAAAAAAAAAAAAGATACCCTGGAGCCCCTGAAGTATTTTTATGCCCATAATTTTTTGTGAGGAGAGTGCTGCTTTTAAAAAAGACTAGGGTTTGGAGAATATTCTTATGAGGAGAAATCGGTTTATGATGGGAAAATGAAAAAGGACAAACGTTTGTTTTATCATTCTACCAAATGAGAAGAAAACTTTCACAAAAAGAAATGTTTAAGGTTTCTGATTATCAGAGTTTTATTTATTTATTGAGATGGAGTCTCGCTCTGTCGCCCAGGCTGGAGTGCAGTGGTGCCGTCTCGACTCACTGCAACCTCCACCTCCTGGGTTCAAGTGATTATCCTGCCTCAGCCTCCCAAGTAGCTGGAATTACAGACACCCAGCACCATGCCCGGCTAATTTTTGTATTTTTAGTAGCGACGGGGTTTCGCCATATTGGCCAGGCTGGTCTTGAACTCCTGACCTTAGGTGATCGCCTGCCTCAGCTTCCCAAAGTGCTGGGATTACAGGTGTGAACCACCATGCCTGACCTCTGAGTATATTTATTATTTACATAAAATCCGATTCTTTTTATAACATTAAAATGATTTTAACTAGTTTTGCTTTTTTAAAAAAATTTTCAATTTAGAAAGGTGGTAACTATCAGAGAGGCATATGACACAGACATAGTGGCCCCTTGGTATCCACAGGGGATTGGTTCTAGGTCCCTTGTGGATACCAAATTCCAAGGATGCTCAAGTCCCTTATATACAATGGTGTAACATTTGCATATATTGTTCTATTGTTATTTTTTACTGTTTTTTTTTTTTTTTTTTAATTTTCTATCTGTAGTTGTTTGAATCTGTGGATGAGAAACTCATGGGTTCAGAATGGCCTATCACAAACTGAGGATTATGGAAAAATACTGTAGTTTACAGGTATTTTTTTGAATACTGTTAATACACAGATTACTCATAGTCTAATTGGAATAAAAATATTGAGAAAAATAAAGTCCTTTTCATGTTTAATTTCTAATTCTTTGCACAAAAGTAATTTTTTGGAAAAGCTGTTTCTTGGTTTCATTTTAGAATTCCCAGCAACCAAAAGTAAGCCTGAGTTTGTACCAAGGTAGGAAGTATTTTATGTTTTATCATGTCTGCTAGTCTTGTTCTATTAAATTACTTAAGCAACTTTTTATTATAGGAAATTTGGAAATGTGAGATGTTTAGCGCAAGGAAATGATCTTAAATGGAACAAAGCTGGTTAAGAAATTGAAATGAATAAAAAGCATGTTATGAAAATATGCAACACTCTCATTGACCTAATTAAAATAGCTTATATAAGATTATTGTTGGACTATGTCTTATAAACTTACAAGGGAAATCTTGATTCCCTCTCTTTAACTCCTTATAGTTATTGCCAAGATTAATATTCTTACATGTATATTTTTACAAATATGTATGATAGAATGGTCACTGTAAAAAAGTTCTATTTTTAAAAACATTGGCATGAGAAAAAGGTGAATGCTTCTTAATAAAGTATTGGAATAATTATTTATTAGTGTTACTGGAAATGGGTGATTCAGTGTCACTTTTTGGGTAATGTGGATTTGTTTTGAGAGAGAAACAGAGAAACAAGGAAACAAAAATCAACAAAGACTAACAAAATTTCTGCCCAGAATACAGGTACGTGCTTGCATGAAACAAAGGTCCTATCATGAAAATACTAAAAGTCTTTGAAGAACTAGGCTGGAGTTTATACTGTTAGTGTTCTTTATTGACGATATATGGAACATACAGTTATATATGTGATGAAGTTAACATTAATGATATAAATTTCCCAGATGTAGGGCTAACACTTCTTCAAAAATCAGATTTCCAGGTATTTCATAGCTTGAACAAATATTTGATGAGACCCCTCCCCTGAAATTTTATACCCTAGAACTTAATAAACATGCCTGGAAATTTTATGTAGATGAAGGATTGGGGTTTCTAGAGGTCATGGCATAAGTCATTCTTTCCTACCTGGCCTTTGTACAATACCAGATACAAAATGAAGAGTAAAGATAGAGGCCAGAACGTACCTACTAATGATAAAAGTCCAAGTGGAGGTCTGAGTTTGAGAGCCAAATGACCTGCTGATTGAATTGCAGAACCAGGCCAACTTTTTCAAGCACTCTTCAGGTAATATAAATAAGACAGTGCCATAGAGCAGGGATCTTTATGGTTTTTGTTGCAATTGTAGCTACTCTGTGATTGTGATGCAAGAAAACAGCCATAGACAACAGGTAAGCTAATGAGTGTTCCAATAAAACTTTATTTAGAAAAATAGGCATCAGCCTTTTGTAGTTTGCTGATCTCTTGCATAGAGGAAAAAGACACATTTGCATTTTCTGCAGCCTACTAGTTTCAACAGGAAGAAAAGGGGCCCAGCAGAATCCTGCATACCAAGGATTTTTCCTCACCAGTTTTTCACCAGATTAAAATACTCCATCTTACCAGAATTAGAGGGAGTAAAGGGAGAGAAAGAAACCTGAAATAATACTAATGAGCTCTCCTTGTAAGAAGGGGGGCAAACGCTTTTCTCACAAGTCCCTTGACACTAGAATTTACTCTGTTACTCAGGTATACTGCCTTTCCAGTGGACTCAAAAGAACCTATAAAACACAAAGTATTACTTTGTACTGCATTTTCCAAACTTGAGAGTCTAAGTGTTTTGGTGCTAATTTTGGCGTAGTTTCTCTCATTTTTTGGTTAGTGATAGTAAAACCATGTAATGAGCTCCCAGGAAGACCCTTCTCTTCCGGCCACATGTGTTGACATGAGGACATGCCTTTGGCCTATTTTGGGCAGCTAAGATTACTCTGTGGATTGATTCATATTTTTTGAGTGCCTACAAAATATGAGGCATTTTGATAAATGCTGGGGATACAATAATGAGCAATAGTGATCCAGTTCTTACCCTCACAAGAGCTTGTGCTGTGTAACAGAAAGGGCTCTAAAAAGAAAAAGTGATTTCTAATTTGAAACCTGAGGGACTAGCAGCACATGCCAAAGGGGACAAAGTTCAGCATGTTCCGGGATTTGGGGAAAGCATTGTTTATCTGGGGAACAGAGTGTAAGGGGAAAATGGAGATAGATAGCTGAGGCTGGAAAAGGAGGAGGGAGCCTAGGTTGCAAAACCTGTGTAAGCACTTGGGTTTTGTCAGATCAGCAGGACGTGGTTGAGGGGCTTTAAAGCCATAAGATGATGTGAATGATCTCTGTTTTTGAATATGTTCAGTCTAGGTTAGAAGAGGCAAAAATTGAAGACCTACATTTGTACTGTTCAACAAAGTAGCCATGGGCCAAAGTGGCTGTTGAGCACTTGAAAGGTAACTAGTGTGATGAGGAGTGAGTTTTACATTCAGCATTAACATGCGTGCTTTCCTCATGTAGGAGAATATATAAAAAACTGGAGGCCAAGATACTTCCTTTTGAAGACAGATGGCTCATTCATAGGATATAAAGAGAAACCTCAAGATGTGGATTTACCTTATCCCCTCAACAACTTTTCAGTGGCAAGTAAGTTAATTATAATTGTTGATTCATCTTGTATATTTAAAGAAACATTTTATTTTATTCTTAGAATGCCAGTTAATGAAAACAGAACGACCAAAGCCAAACACATTTATAATCAGATGTCTCCAGTGGACTACTGTTATAGAGAGAACATTTCATGTAGATACTCCAGAGGAAAGGTAAGAAATTCACTTGTTTTCATTTTGTGAAACTATTAATGGGAAATTTTACTCATTTTTATAGGGAAGAATGGACAGAAGCTATCCAGGCTGTAGCAGACAGACTGCAGAGGCAAGAAGAGGAGAGAATGAATTGTAGTCCAACTTCACAAATTGATAATATAGGAGAGGAAGAGATGGATGCCTCTACAACCCATCATAAAAGAAAGGTAGAAAATAATAACTTATTCCCAGCACAGCATCATATTATATTTTTTAATTTGTATTTTTCAGACAATGAATGATTTTGACTATTTGAAACTACTAGGTAAAGGCACTTTTGGGAAAGTTATTTTGGTTCGAGAGAAGGCAAGTGGAAAATACTATGCTATGAAGATTCTGAAGAAAGAAGTCATTATTGCAAAGGTAACTGATTTATTAAAGTTGATTACTAAATTTATATTGAAGGTTTGCTTTTTTTCTTTTGTAGGATGAAGTGGCACACACTCTAACTGAAAGCAGAGTATTAAAGAACACTAGACATCCCTTTTTAACAGTAAGTGACTAGAGGACAGATGTTATAATCGTAATGTAACATTTTTTCTTTTTTTTATTTCAAGTCCTTGAAATATTCCTTCCAGACAAAAGACCGTTTGTGTTTTGTGATGGAATATGTTAATGGGGGCGAGGTGAGTCAAGAAGTAAATCCAGTATTTGCATGTTACAATCCTGTCCCTGCTGTTTACCCTGCAGCTGTTTTTCCATTTGTCGAGAGAGCGGGTGTTCTCTGAGGACCGCACACGTTTCTATGGTGCAGAAATTGTCTCTGCCTTGGACTATCTACATTCCGGAAAGATTGTGTACCGTGATCTCAAGGTAAAAAAAAAAAAAAAGTAATCAAAATTTGTGAACAAATTATGTCATTTTTCTTAATACACAGTTGGAGAATCTAATGCTGGACAAAGATGGCCACATAAAAATTACAGATTTTGGACTTTGCAAAGAAGGGATCACAGATGCAGCCACCATGAAGACATTCTGTGGCACTCCAGAATATCTGGCACCAGAGGTAGGCTTCGGTTCCATTAATAGGAAAGTAACATAATTAATCTTTTTACTGATTTCACTTTTAGGTGTTAGAAGATAATGACTATGGCCGAGCAGTAGACTGGTGGGGCCTAGGGGTTGTCATGTATGAAATGATGTGTGGGAGGTTACCTTTCTACAACCAGGACCATGAGAAACTTTTTGAATTAATATTAATGGAAGACATTAAATTTCCTCGAACACTCTCTTCAGATGCAAAATCATTGCTTTCAGGGCTCTTGATAAAGGATCCAAATAAACGGTAAGCCTCAAATAACGCTTAGTGAATTACTGATACTTACTTAATTTTATTTCTGTTCTCATAGCCTTGGTGGAGGACCAGATGATGCAAAAGAAATTATGAGACACAGTTTCTTCTCTGGAGTAAACTGGCAAGATGTATATGATAAAAAGGTAAGATTTCTTTATGGCATAGTGTGTATATAGTTAATAAAACTCTTTTTCTTTCTTTTTACAGCTTGTACCTCCTTTTAAACCTCAAGTAACATCTGAGACAGATACTAGATATTTTGATGAAGAATTTACAGCTCAGACTATTACAATAACACCACCTGAAAAATGTAAGTAAATTTAGAAGGCAATTGATAAATTTGTAAAATTAAAATAGATGTTTCCTGCCCACAGATGATGAGGATGGTATGGACTGCATGGACAATGAGAGGCGGCCGCATTTCCCTCAATTTTCCTACTCTGCAAGTGGACGAGAATAAGTCTCTTTCATTCTGCTACTTCACTGTCATCTTCAATTTATTACTGAAAATGATTCCTGGACATCACCAGTCCTAGCTCTTACACATAGCAGGGGCACCTTCCGACATCCCAGACCAGCCAAGGGTCCTCACCCCTCGCCACCTTTCACCCTCATGAAAACACACATACACGCAAATACACTCCAGTTTTTGTTTTTGCATGAAATTGTATCTCAGTCTAAGGTCTCATGCTGTTGCTGCTACTGTCTTACTATTATAGCAACTTTAAGAAGTAATTTTCCAACCTTTGGAAGTCATGAGCCCACCATTGTTCATTTGTGCACCAATTATCATCTTTTGATCTTTTAGTTTTTCCCTCAGTGAAGGCTAAATGAGATACACTGATTCTAGGTACATTTTTTAACTTTCTAGAAGAGAAAAACTAACTAGACTAAGAAGATTTAGTTTATAAATTCAGAACAAGCAATTGTGGAAGGGTGGTGGCGTGCATATGTAAAGCACATCAGATCCGTGCGTGAAGTAGGCATATATCACTAAGCTGTGGCTGGAATTGATTAGGAAGCATTTGGTAGAAGGACTGAACAACTGTTGGGATATATATATATATATATAATTTTTTTTTTTTAAATTCCTGGTGGATACTGTAGAAGAAGCCCATATCACATGTGGATGTCGAGACTTCACGGGCAATCATGAGCAAGTGAACACTGTTCTACCAAGAACTGAAGGCATATGCACAGTCAAGGTCACTTAAAGGGTCTTATGAAACAATTTGAGCCAGAGAGCATCTTTCCCCTGTGCTTGGAAACCTTTTTTCCTTCTTGACATTTATCACCTCTGATGGCTGAAGAATGTAGACAGGTATAATGATACTGCTTTTCACCAAAATTTCTACACCAAGGTAAACAGGTGTTTGCCTTATTTAATTTTTTACTTTCAGTTCTACGTGAATTAGCTTTTTCTCAGATGTTGAAACTTTGAATGTCCTTTTATGATTTTGTTTATATTGCAGTAGTATTTATTTTTTAGTGATGAGAATTGTATGTCATGTTAGCAAACGCAGCTCCAACTTATATAAAATAGACTTACTGCAGTTACTTTTGACCCATGTGCAAGGATTGTACACGCTGATGAGAATCATGCACTTTTTCTCCTCTGTTAAAAAAAATGATAAGGCTCTGAAATGGAATATATTGGTTAGAATTTGGCTTTGGGAGAAGAGATGCTGCCATTTAACCCCTTGGTACTGAAAATGAGAAAATCCCCAACTATGCATGCCAAGGGGTTAATGAAACAAATAGCTGTTGACGTTTGCTCATTTAAGAATTTGAAACGTTATGATGACCTGGCAACAAAAAGTAATGAAGAAAATTGAGACCTGAGTGAAGATAAGAAATGATCTTTACGTGGCAAAATGAACACATCTTGAGTATTTAGGAAATGGGCAGTGAAGGCTAAGAACCTGGTGTGTTTCTTGGGATCATGGTACATTTATCACTGAATTAAGCCATCAGGGAAAAAACAACAAAAAAAGAGAACACCTCCAGCTTTTCTTTTTCTGTATATACTCATGTCCCCCAGATTCCAACATTTCTCACTGAAAGGGGGCATGTATGCAAACCTCATCTTTCTCCTTCATTAATGATGATCTTCAGATTAAACCCTTTGGTGCTAGGAGCTGACAATTTCCAAAGCAGCCTGTGAAGTCCTAGGGGCTGGGGGCCACTCTTGCGGCAAGCAGAAGGCCATCCTACTCCGCGGAGTGATCATGGAAATGTATTTTAGTTAAACTCTGACAGCTCCCAAACGGAAGACTACAGCATGACGTAGTATTATGATTGCATTGTATGAAAGAGCAAGTGACTTTCTAAGTAGGATGAATCATATTCATATGCAGATGTCTTAGCCTCTTGACGCTGGAAGTGTGGATTTATAGCTATGAAACCACTGCTGGCAGTGGGTGGGCCACTGGGACTGACGGGGGTTAAAGGGCATTTTACTAAGGCAGCTAAGACATATTCAGACATCAACGTTATCCTTCTTTTTCATATTTCTACCTGAGTGAAGTTCATCCTTAGTATTGAGTAGGAAGTTACAGTAAATGGTAGTTCATTCTTACTTACACACATAGCTAATCTTTTTTTTTTCACTTGGAATTATGTTGAATGTTTCATTTTGACAAAAAAGTAGACTAGAAGGTATGTTCTTTAAGTTGTCTTGCATCCATTATATAAGAAAGAAACAGGTGAGAGGAAGAGCAGAAAGCTGAGACTGGCTGATGTTCAGAGCACTTACTCCTCTAGAGGGAAAGCATGACACCGAACACTAAGCACACAGCTTTTTGTTGTTTTGGTTTTTTCTCCCGCAAATCTTAAAGTGATTCCCATGACCTTGGCCAAGGACACTTCTTAAAGATTAATGACTGGCACTGACATTGCCCCAGGCGGGCCACTCCTCACACTGGCTCTCAGTTCCCAGCCATGCCTGGGGCTCAGTCACTTCTATTCCACCCTCTGAGACTCCATTGGTGTCACACAAGGTGTCTTCTTGGCTTTGATTTTGAGAATCCCCTATTTTCACTTCCAGATCTGTCAGCTGCCATGGAGGAATAATAGAAAACCAGAAATGCGTGTAGAGGGAGATTTCTAAAACTTCCCTTGTGTCGCCCATAGTTGTAGTTTTGGGTTCTGGCAGGTGGAACACCCTGAAACCTGGAATCATTCTATGAGAATACAGTTCAGACTTTGCAGACTCCAGCCCATACTAACTGTCATGAAGCTTGACTTCTTGTCATAATGCAGCCATCTTGGAGGAAATTGGCCATTTCTGCTTAGATGGTTGGCAGGGTCGCGCTCAGCTTTGCTTTCTACACTAATTACATAGCATTATTCAAGTATTGTTTTCCATTTCCCATCCCTGATTTCCAGCTTCTTAAAGCTGACTGTTCTTGCAGGGGCCACTTGCTTCTCCTAGAGTACAAAAGTAAGGGCCTTCCTTACTAACTGCAGGGTCTCTCTATTACACCTCAACATACACACTTTGCTGCTACTGTTTGTACTGTCTACAGTAGAATTTCCTTATCTTGCTCCTGGTAGTGCATTACAGGCAAGCATGAAATGTAAAGTATTTATTTAAATAAAAAGAAAACCTCTAAATTGGTAATTGAATTACCTCCCTGTAGCTTTATAGTTTGTGACATTTCTTGACCTTGCTAGTTCTTTCATTAGATCTGCGCAAGATCTAGTCATCTGGTTAAGGATTTTAAGCAGATGCAACTATAAACCCAAGAAACTGTATTACTATTACTGTTGGTCATACTAAACCTGTCTATTTCCTGAAGTATATGACCCACAAGGATGTGGAATAACTAGGAGAAACTGTTTTTGTACACTGTACATCCTTAGTATTTTTACACGTATATGATAGGGATGAACATGATTTTCCTTCGTACAGACAGCTTAAATAAAGCACTATGTCAATCTGCTACTTCTCTGTTTATTGTTGTTGGATGTGGTTCTATAATCCCCCCAAATTAAATCTTCTTTAATGAAAACATGATTTTTAATAGCCCCAGCTGGTATTAACCTACCTTGTATAAAATGTGACAGGAAAATATAGAAATAATTCCTTGTAGCTCACACACACACACATAGGGGATCATTTTTACTTCAGTGAAATGGCAGTAGTGCGGTTGTGCAAACTTTGATGAACGGCTGCTTCTGAGGGGAAACGCTGACCTCTCAGCACTGGATTTAGGATGGATGTACTGTGAAGCCAGGGATGAAGGAGGTCTCAGACCCTGGGGACATTCAGACCCGAATCATCTATACAACACACGGTTTGGACCCAGAATCTGAAGGAATGTAGCTTTTCATTAACGTCTTCCTGATAATGTACTGCTCTGCATATTTCCTTTCTTAGAGTGTATTTCTAACAACATGTCATGGCAAATTAACAAACTTAGACGTGGGTGATGTAGATGGGTAGGATGGCTGGACTGCAGTCTGACTTCACGTTGAATCATTCTGGATGGGGCCTTTTTCTGATTTTACCTCATAAAGCTACTATTGTAGAAACTTGGCTTTGCTCCTGTGACGAAGCCAGACAGAGGAATGGCTTTTGGGACCAGAGTGAGTCAAGCATGTATGTGTATGTCACACGGCCAAATTTGAGGGCATTCTCACATGTGCTCTTCTCTCAAAACCACTGGGGTTGACAGATCCAGGAGGCTAAAAAAAAGTGACCTCTATAATTCTTTAAAGGTGCTATTTTTAGAATATTGTATAATTTATTCACAGTATATCTAAAACAGAATTAAGGACAATTAAAATATCTTATGTGACAGCCTTTATGTCTAGCACATTTGATGAAATAAAAAACTTCTGAATCTGAATAGAAGTTCTACTGTTTCAGGCTTGAACCTTTTACATGCTCAAGAGATTCAAATGGTCTCTGTGTGTAGATCATGCCACCGCCTCCAAAGCCTAATCCACATCACTTCTGAGAGGCAAGGCTGAGCATATGGTGACATCAGCTCTGTGTTGAGATGGTGATGAGGATGATGGCTCGCTGGCCAGGCAGGGCAGCCGAAGGTCAGGGACCTGTCCTAACTAACTGCAGCCTTGCCTTTAGTGTTTGTCATTCTCAGATACAACACGGTATGTCCAGTGTCCGTTTTTATTACTTTAAAGCATTTGAGGGCTTAATTGTGTATAGTAGAAATACTATTTTAGACAAATAATTATCTGTGTACAGATATTTGATATACTCTAAGTAAATTTTCTAATTTCACTAAGTACGTTTTTAGGCTCCTCTCAAATACTGCGTATTGAAGAAAAAAATCTGACACCACCGAGCCAAAGATGCTTTTTTGTCTGTTTTCGTTGTTTAACAGAATGGAAAGAGTAATGCATAGTGCTTCCTGGTGTCTCCTGATTGATTGATTGTGCACAAAGTAGGACGATAAATAAATAAAATGGAGTCTGATGGGACATTGATTAAAGGTGAAGGATGATTGATATATAGATCATGAAAAGAAAAATGAATGGCAGGAAAAAAAGTTTGGTCCTTAATATACTTTGGCCTAGTTAAAATATGTGCCTTTTTGGTGTGTTTTGTTCATCACTACAAGATAAAAAGGAAACATTACAACTCAAGTCTTTAAAAAGTTCATTTATTGAAAATCATATGTATAACCTAGCATACGAATGAGCAGATTTAAACACATAACTTCAAGCCATTTCTGAAAACATACACCAGGAGCTCTGCTCAGCTAGAGTCAGACTCCAGCTCCAGCCCGACTGCGTGCGGGGACAGCGCCCGCGTTGATGAGGACCAGCCCCACTGCAGGCTGAGGCGGTGTCACCCTGGGAAGGTCGTGGTGCGTTGTGGCATATTAAGTCTAAACCAGATGAATGTAAATATCTCTTTGTAAATCATTTATTTCACTCTGTTCCATCCAGGTCAGCAATCAGATTGTGGCATGCTGGGTAACTGGAAAAAATAATAAAAAGTAAGTTTCAATAGCTCATGTTCTTCAATGTTATTTGTCTTCTCA